CATTAGACTGTGAATTCCCAAAACACACAGCCCAGTACAGGGCCCTGCTTTCAGTTAATGCCCAATACATACTCCTTGAGTAAATTATTCACTAAAGGAGCTGGAGCTAAACTTTCCTTATCTACTATTCCAATCCCCTTCCTAATTTTTGAGTTGCCAGGCCCCTGCACACAACAGCCATTCCACAAAGGACCTTCCTGGAAGTAGGCAACCAGGGGCCCGAGAGTTCCATTTTTCCTTGATTACAGCCCCATTTCCAACAGAGAACTCCCCTAGGGCGAGGCCCAGTGCCTGCTGCAAAGCTTGCACAAAGCAGGTACCCAATAAATGTCTACGAGGTGGCCCGGGAGACTTGAAATTTGCCCTTTCCTCGTCTACGATTCTTTCTCCCACTCTTGAATTGTGAACTACTTAGGGAAAGAATGGGGGTTTTTCACACAGTATATCAGTAAGTCTTTCCAGGAAGGAACCCACTAGGGCCCTGGAAATTCAACTTTCCCGCTTTACAACGCTTGTCTCCTACCAGACTGAGCTCCTCGGCAGGGTGAGAGCTCGCAGCAGTGGGTGGTGGGCGAGTTCCAGCGTAGGCTCCCGCACACTAAAGGAGCCCCAGGGCACACAGGAAGGAGTGCTCTCCTTCCAGCCCGCGCCGCTCCCGCCCTAGCGCAGGCCCCAAGGCTCTTCGATCCCTGCAGACCCCTTAGTTTTCCTTCCGCCCCCTCCGTCCGCCCAGCGTTCTCTTCCCAGTCCAGCCCCGCGCGGCGCCCTCACCCGTTTCTCTTATCTCCTGCAGCCCCTGCCGCTCTTGACACAGACCCTCGGCTCCAGGCGTGTGGGACCCCTCACTATCCACACCTCCCATTGGGCGGTGCCCTTACCCGTGGCGACCAATCAGAGCCTGCAGCGCAGGGCACGCGACCTTGCGCCTGCGTGTTGCCACACAGGCGGGGCTCTGGGAGTTATCCACGCACACATCTTCGCCCTGTGGGCGGGGCTCAGGGCGAGGAGATGCGCCTGCGCATTTCTCTGGGTCGCTCCCGGGCTAAGCGTCGGCAAGTTCTGTAGAGAAACTCGGGCAACCTTTGGTGAGCGTTGGGCCCATGGAGTGAACTGGGCGCTCGCGAACCAAGATGCTTCGGTTGGGGGCAGGTCAAGCGGCCCAGGAAGGGCGGGGCTTGGAGGCCTCGTTCTGCGCATGCGCCGAAGGGGCGTGGCGGTCGCACCTGCGCGAGTTGGGGGAAGGAGGAGGGGCGAGGTGACGCAGGCGTAATAATAGAGAAGGTGCCAGAAAGATCCAAAACAAGTGGCTGCGGCCGTCGCCCAGGAGTCATCGGACGCCAGAATCTGGTGAGGATCCAGAGAGGCCTAATGGTGACTGGCCACTGCCCCCTCCCCGCTGTGTGGGTTCTAGGCCGGGTTCTGAGCTTGTTCCGCCTCCCTCCCCCGGGAATGGCGCTATCCGGGTCGACCCCGGCCCCGTGCTGGGAGGAGGATGAGTGCCTGGACTACTACGGGATGCTGTCGCTTCACCGTATGTTCGAGGTGGTGGGCGGGCAACTGACCGAGTGCGAGCTGGAGCTCCTGGCCTTTCTGCTGGATGAGGCTCCTGGCGCCGCCGGAGGCTTAGCCCGGGCCCGCAGCGGCCTAGAGCTCCTGCTGGAGCTGGAGCGCCGCGGGCAGTGCGACGAGAGCAACCTGCGGCTGCTGGGGCAACTCCTGCGCGTGCTGGCCCGCCACGACCTGCTGCCGCACCTGGCGCGCAAGCGGCGCCGGCCAGGTACGGTTGAATGGGAGGGTGTCACACTTCCTGAATGCTTCTTCCTGTTCTTCTCTTCCTCCAGTGTCTCCAGAACGCTATAGCTATGGCACCTCCAGCTCTTCAAAGAGGACAGAGGGTAGCTGCCGTCGCCGTCGGCAGTCAAGCAGTTCTGCAAATTCTCAGCAGGGTCAGTGGGAGACAGGTGAGCCCAGCTGGGTGGGTGTAATGGCAGCAGTCCTCAACTTGCCCCATTTTTTTCCCCTCAGGCTCCCCCCCAACCAAGCGGCAGCGGCGGAGTCGGGGCCGGCCCAGTGGTGGTGCCAGACGGCGGCGGAGAGGGGCCCCAGCCGCACCCCAGCAGCAGTCAGAGCCCGCCAGACCTTCCTCTGAAGGCAAAGTGACCTGTGGTAGGTGTCTGTAGGCTTTGGCAATGCATGTAAAAAGAGATTTACTTGGCTCACGGTTCTGCAGGCTGTACAAGAAGCAGGGTGCCAGCATCTGCTTCTGTTGAGGACCTCCGGAAGCTTCCATTCATGGTGGAAGGCCAAGGGGAGCAGGCTTGTCACATGGTGAGAGTTGGGGGGTGGGGGAGCTGCCACACCCCTCCCTGACAAATCCCTCCTTCCCCTGCAGACATCCGGCTCCGGGTTCGAGCAGAGTACTGCGAGCATGGGCCAGCCTTGGAGCAGGGCGTGGCATCCCGGCGGCCCCAGGCGCTGGCGCGGCAGCTGGACGTGTTTGGGCAGGCCACCGCAGTGCTGCGCTCAAGGGACCTGGGCTCTGTGGTTTGTGACATCAAGTTCTCAGAGCTCTCCTATCTGGACGCCTTCTGGGGCGACTACCTGAGTGGCGCCCTGCTGCAGGCCCTGCGGGGCGTGTTCCTGACTGAGGCCCTGCGAGAGGCTGTGGGCCGGGAGGCTGTTCGCCTGCTGGTCAGTGTGGATGAGGCTGACTATGAGGCTGGCCGGCGCCGCCTGTTGCTGATGGAGGAGGAAGGGGGGCGGCGCCCGACAGAGGCCTCCTGATCCAGGACTGGCAGGATTGATCCCACCTCCAAGTCTCCGGGCCACCTTCTCCTGGGAGGACGACCATCTCTACCCCTAGAGGACTGTCACTCTAGCATCTTTGAGGACTGCGACAGGACCGGGACAGCAGGCCCCTTGACAGCCCCTCCCACAGGATGTGGGCTCTGAGGCCTAAACCATTTCCAGCTGAGTTTCCTTCCCAGACTCCTCCTACCCCCAGGTGTGCCCCCTTAGCCTCCGGAGGCGGGGGCTGGGCCTGTATCTCAGAAGGGAGGGGCACAGCTACACACTCACCAAAGGCCCCCCTGCACATTGTATCTCTGATCTTGGGCTGTCTGCACTGTCACAGGTGCACACACTCGCTCATGCTCACACTGCCCCTGCTGAGATCTTCCCTGGGCCTCTGCCCTGGCCTGCTTCCCAGCACACACTTCTTTGGCCTAAGGGCTTCTCTCTCAGGACCTCTAATTTGACCACAACCAACCTGGGCTTCAGCCACATCAGTGGGCACTGGAGCTGGGGTGCACATGGGGCCTGCTCACCTTGCCCACACATCTCCAGCCAGCCAGGGCCCTGCCCAGCTTCAATTTACAGACCTGACTCTCCTCACCTTCCCCCCTGCTGTCCAGAGCTGAACATAGACTTGCACTTGGATGTCACCTGGAGTGTCACATGGGAGTGTTATGGCAGCATCATACCAAGGCCTACTGTTGCACATGGGGCCAAAACCAGTAAACAGCCACCTTCTTGGAAAGGGAATGCAAAGGCTTTGGGGGTGATGGAAAAGACCTTTTACAAATGATACCAATTAAACTGCCCTGGAAAGGGCATAGGTGGGCATCGGCCTCTCTAGGACTCTTTATTTATTATTT